TGATACAACACTCAAAAAACTTTTGGTGCAGGGCAGGGGCCTAAGAGTCTATTCTAGGCCTCAGGGCAACTAGCCAGGTCTTCCTTTTGAAGCAATTGAATATAGAGGACAGAAGGAGAGACTGATTGCGGAACATGGGGTCAGGACCCCTGAGTTTACTGACTTATCATGGGTCCTAGGACGAGGTCCCTCTCTAGGAGAGTTCGGTTTCCTCCTTTGCCAGGTGGAACTAGAGCTCTTTAAGATTCCGGGCCAGTGAATTCCATCAAGTCCCCCAACTCCTGCCAGGGCTGAAGGAGAGGAAGAGTTTTGGGAGACAGGAAAGGGGCATCTCTGGAAGGGTCCAGTAGAGGGCCTGAAAGCAATTATGGAGCAGGTATTCGAAGGAAGCCGCACCAGGGAGCACATGGTTGGAACTGGGTTAATTCCATTAAGCAGTTTGGTGACAGAAGGTGCTTTAGTGTTAGGATGGGGCTGGGAATTGCCGCGGATTAGCCATGCGCTCCTGGGGTAATTAGGACCATGTGTTCTTCCTAAAACAGGGCTGGGGCCACAGGGCTGCCAGAGGTTGTGTTGGGAGGAGGCTGATGAGGAAAATGTCGGCACTGAGTTCAGGGAGACTCTGTGATGGACCTTGGGGGGTCTCCCAGGAGGGCCAGTGAGGTCTTAGTGTTAGGCTGTGGGTCTGGGTCACTGGCCCGCCCCCTTCCCTGTGTTAGTCCTTAGGGAAGGCATTTTCTGGACATAGTCCCTAGGGAGGGAGGCAGGAAGGAGGCACACTCGAGCCAGCCAGGGTGTGGGTGCACAGCTGCCCATGACAGGCCTAGAGGCGGGGGTCCAAGAGGGAGCTTGCGGGGGGGGGGCCTTTAAAGAGGCTGGGGCCACAGAGAGCTTGTCAGCTGGCATCCTGGCAGGGGGGCTCGAGCCCCTGCTGGTGGCGGTAGGCCACAGGACTCAGATGCCCACTTTCTCATTCCCTCCCCTAACAGATGGTGACTCGAACGAAGAAGATCTTTGTGGGGGGGCTGTCGGTGAACACCACGGTGGAGGACGTGAAGCAATATTTTGAGCAGTTTGGGAAGGTGGGTTTAAACTGGGGGCGCTTGCTGCTGGGGCTGTGAACACACTGTAGAATGGGGCACTAGCAAGCCGAATCCAGCCAGGTCATTCCATTCCTGCAAAAGATGAGAGTGGGGCTGGATCCTGCTGTGGGGGCAGACCAGGCCAATCCACCTTGCAGCCTCCTGGCTCATCTGTGAGCTTCAGACTCAGGATATCCCTCGGGACAGAGAAGCCACACAGTAGCTGGCCCTGTTGTTGCCCTTCCACTGTATTTTTCTCTTACTTATCTTCATTCTCACAAGGGAGGCAGTGCTCCCACAGCCAGTTCAATCAAGTCAGCCCGTGGCCTCCTGGGAGTTTGCACCTGTCCAGGCCACAGGCTATTGAACCTTTCCCCACTCCTTCCAGGCGAGGATGATAAGGAGGCAATAAATATGACTCCCAATTGCACTCGGCACCCTATTTGCACAGGTGGGGAGCTTGGAGCCAGAGCTGGGGGGCTGCTGGTCCCCTGGGTATTGGGGGGAACTGATGAGAGCATCCCCCAATTCCTGATCAGGCCCAGAGGATTGGCTGTGAGCTGTAAGGGGCATGGAGCTTTAATTTCTGGGCCTCTGAAGAGGTAGATGTTGTGGCGACATCCGACATTAGGGTGTCCTCTGAAAGGTGGACAATGTGAACTTTGGAGTCCCATGGGGAGATGGCAGAGAGGGTCCTACGTTTGAAGTCTAGGAGGGAAAGAGGGTTGTTTTGCTTGGGGCCGGGGTCCCTGGTCTTTCTTCTTTTAGGTGAGACAGGCGAGAGGCTGGGTCTCTACTTTCCCATCAAGACACTTCGAGTCACCCCCAGGCAAGCGAAGGGGGACGTGGCCTGGGAAATGGGCCTGGGATTGTGTGGGGGGGGGAGGTGTCCCCTGGCCAGCTGAGGCTGGTGGTGTGGGGGACCAGAGGCCTCGGCTTTCGTGCCTCGGTGGGCACCTGGGTCCGGGACAGAGGGCAGGTCGGGCGGGCCCGGGCCCCAGAGGGTAGGGCGCTCCTGGGAAGCAGCAGGCCCGGCTCGGCTGCGGCGGGGTGTCTTTGTGTCTGAGCGCCGAGCATTAGAGCTCGCACTAATCTGATCCAGCAGCTGTGATTGGAGGCCGCCTGCCCCCGGGGCCGGCGTTGCCATGGCAACCGGGCCCCAGGAGAAGCCGTCAGCGGCCGCGTCTTTTGTTCGGGCCTAAATCGGCGTTGGCATGTGAAACCGGCCCGGGGAGGCCAGGGGGAGCCGGAGAATAGGCTGCCAGGGAGCGAGGGGGACAGCCGGGAATGCCAAGGGCCCCGCGGCGGGGGGCCCCCCGCCCGGATCGAGGGGCCGCCGCCGAGGGGGGAACAATGGTCAGCCGCCATGGCTGCCACTCAGGCTTAGCGGCCGCCGAACTTGGCGGCTCGGCTCCTACTGGTCAGCAGGCCTCGGCCGCCTCCCCTCCCCCCTGCTGGGTCCTCCATGGCGGGCTGTGTTTCAGGTGGACGACGCCATGCTGATGTTTGACAAAACCACCAACCGGCACCGAGGTGAGTGTGGCCCCCTCCCCCTTCCCAGGCTGGACCTTGCCTTTATCCTTTGTCCAACCTCTAGGGTTCGGGTTTGTCACGTTTGAGAGTGAGGACATCGTGGAGAAAGTGTGTGAAATTCATTTTCATGAAATCAACAACAAAATGGTGAGTTGGGTCCGGGCGCAGTGGCTCACGCCTGGGAAAGACTAACCGCCAGGTCTCATTGCAGGTGGAATGTAAGAAAGCTCAGCCAAAGGAGGTGATGTCGCCAACGGGCTCAGCCCGGGGGAGGTCTCGAGTCATGCCCTACGGAATGGACGCCTTCATGCTGGGCATCGGCATGCTGGGTATGCGCGAGCCTGCGCCTGCGGCTTCTTTCAGCCATCTGACACTGCCCCCTTGCCCCATCAGGTTACCCAGGTTTCCAAGCCACAACCTACGCCAGCCGGAGTTATACAGGCCTCGCCCCTGGCTACACCTACCAGTTCCCCGGTAAGTCCTGCTCAGTATCCCTCTGCTGCCAGTTCTTCCTAAGCTGTTTTACGTTTCATTTTAGAATTCCGTGTAGAGCGGACCCCTCTCCCGAGCGCCCCAGTCCTCCCCGAGCTTACAGGTCAGTCGCTCGGATTTTGTATACCTCTCAGGCCATGCTGATGTGCCCATCCCTTTCCTTTCAGCCATTCCTCTCACTGCCTACGGACCAATGGCGGCGGCAGCGGCGGCAGCGGCTGTGGTTCGAGGGACAGGTGAGCTCTTCTGAGGTGCAGGAAGAGAGATGGGGCTATCACCGTCTTCTTTCTGGGTTGCCAGGCTCTCACCCCTGGACGATGGCTCCCCCTCCAGGTTCGACTCCCAGCCGCACAGGGGGCTTCCTGGGGACCACCAGCCCCGGCCCCATGGCCGAGCTCTACGGGGCGGCCAACCAGGACTCGGGGGTCAGCAGTTACATCAGCGCCGCCAGCCCTGCCCCCAGCACCGGCTTCGGCCACAGTCTTGGGGTGAGTGGCCAGGCCTAGCGGCCCCCACCTCAGGAATCTAGGAGTCAAATTCTTTCCTTTTCAGGGCCCTTTGATTGCCACAGCCTTCACCAATGGGTACCACTGAAGCAGGGGACGGTGGCAGGAGGTGAGGATGTGGGGGTGGGCAGGTGGTGGGGTGAGCCCCCATAACCTCCTGGCTGTGTTCCCAGCGCCCCAGCCTGCAGCTGACTGAGGACCACGAGTGAGCCAGCGAGGGGGCGGGAGACCTCAGCCGCAGCCGCCGCCCCCTCCCCTGCAGCGACTCGGACCCGCTACTGCCTGCCCCCAACTCCCCGGGCCCGGCCCCTGCCCTGCTGCCCCCAACAGCGTCTGGCTCCCCTACTAACGTCCCCCTCTTCGCCCTTGCCCCCATCCCCACCCGCCCCTCTCCCGGCCCTGCTTTTATTTATTTTGGATTAGCCGGTTGCCCACCCCAGCCCTCTGGTCCATCCCTCCCTCCGTGCCGCGCCCCCCTAGGACCGCCCCCTCCCCAAAAGGCTTTTGGATTTGTGCATAGCTGGAGTGAAGGCGGAGGGAGCCTGCTACAGGCCGCAGCCCAACCCCTGTTTTTTATTCAGATTTCCCCTCCTTTACCCTTTCCCTTTTTTTTTTTTTTTTTTTTTTTAAAGAAACCTTTTTTAAACTATTTCTAGGTTTGTGAATGTGAAGCCCCAGGCCGCAGGGGGCAAGGGGCCAGGTGCCCCCCACCAGCTGAGAACAAAGTGTCTATCTGGGTGTGGGCCCCTGGCCGCCTCCCTCCAGCCCTGGAGAGGAGGGCAGGGCTGCGGGGAGGCCAGGCCGAGCCCCTGGAACCATCCCGTCCTGTATCATATGTAAATACTGTGAGGTGATGTGCCCACCCCTCTCTAAGACCCCTCGGGGGTGAGGGGCTCCCCCCTCCCCTGTTTCTGTCCCCTCAGACACCGTTACTGTAAGCTTGCAGGCCTCAGCTGTGGCCACGGCAGGCCCGCTCTCTCAGGCCCTCAGGGTCAAGGCCTTGGTTGGACCTGCCCACTCCAAAAACCCAGTGTGGGGGCAAAGGGCGTGGGAAGAGCAGGGCTTGCCCAGCGACACTGCTGGACAGGAATTAACTCTCCAAAGGTCTCCCCTGCTCCCTACCTAGGTTGGGGCTTCATGGTTTCTGCTCAGTCTGTCCCCCTTCCCCCTCGACCCCCGCAATGAGTGGGCACCAGGGGACGCTCTGGCGAGGGCAGACCCCAGGGGAAAGCAAAGGGCGTCTCAGGGAACCCCCACATTCTCTCACTGAAGTTTCCCACCAGGATGACCCCACAGCCAGAGTCCCTTGGCAGCCCCTCACCCCAGACCCCCCTTCTAAGGAAAAAGAGAGGTTCAGAGCGTTGGACCTTCATGAACAGTGGCCTGGCTGGCGTGGCAGGGCCAAGGCCCACCCACTGCCATCCCCCTTCTGTGTGTCCCTCTCCCCCAGTTATGAGGCCCAGGGCCTGAGCTCTCTTCCCCAGCATTGCCCCCACCCGGAAACCCCACCTTTGGAGAGTTAATTGTCTGTGTGAGGTGCTTAACCTATCAGCCCTGAGAACACAAAGCAATAATCTTTGTTACTGAGATGCGCGGCTGTTCGTGTTTTGGGTTTTTTTTTTTTTTAATGTTTCCTAATAAAAGAGAAGCTGCATTTTATTGGTTTTTATTTTTAATTTTCTACACGTTTGAGCTGAGTCCTGAGACACTTAGCTTCCCTCTCCCTCATTCCCGGACCCTTCCACCCCACTGGGCCCAACCATGGGCTCAGGACCCTGGAATTCCGTTTTCTGATTTGCTTTGGGATTTTTTTTTTTTTTAAGATGTTACATGGTGTTTCGAAGCCAGCAAGTTACCATCCTCCGGTGTCTCTTCTCTCCACATCTGTAACTTCTTTTTCCAGGTTTTATTTTCAGTTTTAAATTCCTAATAAATTATTTGAAAACGTTGCTGGGCTTGTGAATGTCTTGTGTCTCTGTGC